AAGGATCTTTCCAGAGACGTCAGAGTCAGAGGCTTTGTGAAATTATGTTGCCAAACAGAATTGAGCAAGCCTGTCTTCTTACATTTGTTACTCTGTCTCACAGAAGATGGGGAATCCTAAAATACAAATTTTGGCCCATAACTTCATACTGTGTGGGATACTGCTTTGTTGAAGTCCATTTTATTGGCATCCCTTTCTTTTTGTAAGTTAAAAAAAATTTTTTTGAGACAAGGTCTCGCTATGTTGCCCAGACTGGCCTCGAACTCTTGAAATCAAGTCATTCTCCCACCTCAGTCTTCATCCCTTTCTAGCTAGCGAAAAACAAATACTATGGAGAGCTCCGCGTCCTCTTTTCTAGGGCAGGGAGGGGAGCCTGAGGGTCTGGTAGGTCCCAATGAGGTGACTGCTCCAGCACTTCGTCTTTGGGAACATCTGTCTGGTGCCAGTTTGACCCGGGGAACGGCCTAAGTCGCCCGCAGGCTCCTAAGGTCCTCGTCTTTCCGGGTGGCAAGACATCTGATCCCTCTCGAGAACAAGTTCCCAGTTGCTTTAGGCGCTTTGTTACAGCTGACGCTGCTGGTGGCGGTTGGGCTCTCGGCTGGGAAAGGCGCAGCTCGTTTGTATGGCTCCGGAGGGGGCACTGAAAAGGTCTTCCTGGAGGGCTTCCTTCAGAAGGAAACAAATTGGGAGTTGTTGGCGGTCCAGACAGTTCAGCAAAGTGCAGTATCCCTCCTTGGGGAATTTCGGAAGGATCCTGGTCCGGTGTATTCCAAAGGTCCGGCGCCGATAGGTCGACGGTAGGGGGAGGTACCATGCACTGCAGCTTGGCCCCAGGGGACATCTTCCCTGCCCCACGCATCCAATAGATGACCCCAGCTGAGGCCCACGCAGCCAATACCTGACTTCAGCCGAGACCCACGCAGCCAATGGCCAGCCCAGTGCGCTTCGCCCGTGCCCGCCCGCCTGCGCCTACCAATCAGGACTCGGGCCACCTTGGCACCGCCTCTGGACGCCCACCCCACCCATCCGCCCCGCCTCCAACTTGCTCGAGCAGGGCTGGGTAGACCGGCGCGCTCCCGGGGACGGTGGGGGGGGCAGTCCCGGTTTCGGCCATCGCTGGGGTGGGCTCGGAGCGGCCGCACCGGGCAGCAACCCCACTCCCACTCGGAGGCCCCCTGCCCTCTCCCCCACTTCCCCCCGGCCCATGGTGCGAGGCTGGGAGCCGCCGCCCGGGCTGGACTGCGGTGAGTGATCCCCAGCCCCTTGGACTTCCCCTCAGTGATTGAGCTGTTTGTCTTCTTATTGCAGCTATCTCTGAAGGGCACAAATCAGAAGGCACCATGCCTCCTAATAAAGAGGCCAGCGGTCTCAGTAGTTCACCAGCGGGGCTCATCTGCCTCCCTCCAATCTCTGAGGAGCTACAGCTTGTGTGGACGCAAGCAGCCCAGACCAGTGAGCTAGACAGCAATGAACACCTGCTCAAAACCTTCAGCTACTTTCCCTATCCCAGCCTAGCAGACATTGCCCTTCTCTGCCTACGTTATGGGTTGCAGATGGAGAAAGTCAAGACTTGGTTTATGGCCCAGCGCCTCCGCTGTGGTATTAGCTGGTCATCTGAAGAAATAGAAGAGACTCGAGCCCGAGTAGTCTACCGTCGGGACCAACTCCATTTCAAATCCCTTCTCTCTTTTACTCATCATGCGGGACGGCCCCCAGAGGAGGTGCCTCCTCCTCCAGTGCCAGCTCCAGAGCAAGTTGGTATTGGAATAGGTCCTCCAACTCTTAGCAAGCCTACCCAGACGAAAGGATTGAAGGTAGAGCCTGAGGAGCCCTCTCAGATGCCACCACTGCCACAGAGTCACCAGAAATTAAAGGAGTCCCTGATGACACCTGGCAGTGGAGCATTCCCCTACCAATCAGATTTTTGGCAACATCTTCAAAGCAGTGGCCTCTCAAAGGAGCAGGCAGGCAGGGGTCCCAACCAGTCACATGGCATAGGTACTGCTTCCTGGAACCACTCCACAACCGTCCCCCAGCCACAAGCTCGGGATAAACCCCCACCAATTGCATTAATTGCCAGTAGTTGTAAGGAGGAGTCAGCATCTAGTGTTACTCCCTCTTCTTCCTCTACCTCTTCTTCTTTCCAGGTACTGGCTAATGGAGCTACTGCCGCCTCTAAACCCCTCCAGCCACTAGGCTGTGTCCCACAGTCAGTGTCACCCAGTGAACAGGCATTACCCCCACATCTGGAACCAGCCTGGCCCCAAGGGCTACGGCATAACTCAGTACCAGGTAGAGTTGGCCCCACAGAGTACCTTTCCCCAGATATGCAACGCCAGCGAAAGACCAAGCGCAAAACCAAAGAGCAGCTGGCTATCCTTAAATCCTTTTTTTTACAGTGCCAGTGGGCACGGCGTGAGGATTACCAAAAGTTAGAACAGATCACTGGTTTACCTCGGCCTGAGATCATTCAGTGGTTTGGTGACACACGCTATGCCTTGAAGCATGGGCAACTAAAGTGGTTTCGGGACAACGCAGTACCTGGTGCCCCTAGTTTCCAAGACCCAGCAATTCCTACACCACCACCATCAACCCGCTCCTTGAACGAAAGGGCTGAGACACCACCTCTGCCGATCCCTCCACCCCCACCGGATATACAACCCTTGGAGAGGTACTGGGCAGCCCACCAACAGCTACGGGAAACTGATATCCCTCAATTGAGTCAGGCATCAAGGCTTAGCACCCAGCAGGTGCTGGATTGGTTTGACTCTCGATTACCTCAGCCAGCTGAGGTGGTAGTTTGTCTAGATGAAGAAGAGGAAGAGGAGGAGGAAGAACTGCCAGAAGATGATGAGGAAGAGGAGGAGGAGGAGGAGGAAGATGATGATGATGATGATGATGATGTGATCATACAAGACTGAGTGGGGAGCTGGGGGAGGGGAGGTCTGTTACTGAAAGATGAACCAACTTAGTAACTGTTTAAACAAAGAAACCACATTTTTAAAATTACCTTGTGGCAGAGAACTAAAAAGCTTTGTGTTCTTCAGGGTGGGTGGCAGGGGGATATAGTGAGGGTGGACCAGGGAGAATGACCATAGGGCACTAAGTAAGGCTGGGATTGGATCAGCAGAAATCCAACCCTCTAACCTTAGGGTAGGGAGTGCTAAGGATCTGGGGAAACCATGGGCTGGGAAGCTGCTCTTGCTCTCCTCGTGTCTGCTGTTTTTTTCCCTTGGTGTACTATACAGAGGCCAGATGTTGGCACCACCTCTCCAGGAGGATTGGAAAGGAGGAGTAAAGGATTCTGATTTGATTGATGATTCCAGTGCATCCCCAATCCCACCATCTTACCTGGAATATAAGGCTGCCTTGTACCCCTTTTCTGAGCACAAGTCTGTGCGTAATGCAACTGACTCTCTTACTTTTTTCTTAGTAACTGATCATTTCCTAGACAACCAAGATTCTCAATAAGTCCCAGTCTCATCACAAATATTAATATTTCCTTTTCCTCATACCAACTTGACTATGTTTCACCCGCTTCATGACTAAATCACAGGTGGCAGAATTTTTCAGTTCTTTTTTTTTTTTTTGAGGTGGAGTCTTGCTCTGTCGCCCAGGCTGTAGTGCAATGGCGCAATCTCAGCTCACTGCAAGCTCCGCCTCCCAGGTTCATGCCATTCTCCTGCCTCAGCCTCCCGAGTAGCTGGGACTACAGGCACCTGCCACCACACCCGGCTACTTTTTTATATTTTTAGTAGAGACGGGTTTCATCATGTTAGCCAGGATGGTCTTGATCTCCTGACCTCATGATCCGCCCACCTTGGCCTCCCAAAGTGCTGGGATTATAGGCATGAGCCACCGTGCCCGGCTATTTTCAGTTCTTATGCTGTGACCACTTTGCCTTGTAGCTTTTTCTATCTTTCCAAAATCCTCACTCTGTTCATTGTTTGTCTCAGGGAAAATCTTCCCCCACCGAGCTTGTAAAAAACTTTAATAATTGGGTGGAGAATAATTTAGAATGGATATTTATTGGAGGTGGTAATTAGGGAAGATGTCCTTTTAAACAGTAGAATTGTGTTACAAAGGGGTGAAAGAGAGGGAATAGTTTCTCCTTGTTGAAGGGCAGTGAAGGTAGGTTTCAGGTTTGGTTTTACAAACCTGTTAACTACCTCCTGTCCAGCTTGACAGAGACTAATTTTTCATCTTTTTGCTGTCAATTTGTTTCCAGAAAAGAGACTTTTCCCTCTCTTGATAGGATCTGTCTTAGGGACAGAGGGACCATCGTCTTTAAGTGAATTAATTATTGATGTTTTAGAATGGTTTTCATCAGTTGGGATCAGCTATATGGCAAATAGGTATCATCAATGAGTTAACCATCTAAAAATAAAAGAGTGGAAGCCCTAAAATGCTAGAATAATAATAAAAAGGCCAAAAATAAAATTGTTTCTCTCTCAACCACTTTGCCACTCCTATGGTTTAGGGATTAATGGAACCAAATCCATTAACATTCTAACTCAGCATACTTTTAACTTATTGTTTGGAGGGGCAGGACTTATTGAGGTAAATTAAAAGAACAAAAACTGTAAAAAGGAAGTAGTTCAGCATCTATCGCCAGCCAGGTTGTTTCTCAGCCATCAAATGATAATGACTAAAATTTCTGAGGCTTCAGGAGTAACAGAGATACAACAGTCTTGGAGGTAACTCCATTTGCTACAGGACAGGCCCTTGCCTAAAAGAGAAGGTATCTAGAAATGCCTTTAAAATAAATTCAGAGTACCAGAAAGGGTATGGGGATCCTAGTTCAGATACAAGATCATTCCCAAGACCTAATTTATTTCTGGCAGATGCCTGCTATTTTCTGTTTTTCCAGTATTTTTGCTTAAGGCCAGCTTGTGAGTGGCTAACCTATTTAATTCGTCATTTCTGCCTTTTAAAACCCAAAGTAGAATACATGTTTGATCTCAGTGATAGTGTTGTTCGCCCATTCCACCATTCTAGAGCTTGTAAAAGTGATAGAATTGTAGCAATAAAAGGGCATCGTCTTTATTTTACTATCTATATACTAAGCTGAAAATCAGTGTCTCCAACAGTTGTTTTCAATAGAAAGGAAAATTAACATTTAATAGTAACTAAGCATAGAGGAAATAATAGACAAATAAAAAAGTATAATAAGGAAAAGAACAGAGATATTGCTCGTTAACATTGGCAATGGGACAGTATATCCAAAGCTAAAAATGAAATCCAGAAATGAAACAGTGATGAGTATATGATCCATCACAATCCCCATTCCCAACTCCCAACCAAGCATGATGCCAAGAATTATTTTTTTGACCTTTGTTCCAAATTGTAGGAAATGAGGGGAGCTACCAGTGTCTTCTGGAAGAGATATAAACATCTTCCTGAAGCACTAGCCTTTTGTAAGACCTGACCACTGTCCTGGGAGGTGATAAGGGTGAATAGGGTAAAGATGGGGGGAGCATAAGGTACAGAGTGAAACTAGGAAACAATGCAGGGATACATTTTCCAGGGCCATCACCCCTAATGCGTACTGGAAGCTACAGTCCATCCTTCAGCAGCATGTATAGATCAGATCTTGAAGATGATCTATCTAGAAGTGGTCCATGCTTCTCTCCCACTGGGTAATCCCATATGCCTCCGTTGTTGGTAGAGAGTCTGCAGCAGAGGACAAGAAGGTAGATGTGGGTGTTTATAACAGCAAAAAGGGCAAGCAAGTCTCTCTGACCTGTTGTATGAAGCTTATCGAGACAGACACCACTGCTTTTGCTTCCCCATAGTTTTCTTCATTGCATGATAACTAACTTTTCCAAACTAGGATTTGCTACATCTAGTGTGACAATCTCTGGAACATTTCAGTAGCTTATGGTGATAATAATAAGGATGAATATTTGAAAATTAAACTATTTTGGAAAATCTGGGACATATGACTACCACACCCAGAGATGACTACCAGGGAGGCAGAGTTCTTAGGCCTCTGAGGAGGTGGCATTTCCTTCAATAACTTTAAAATTTTTTCACATTTTCGGTTGTTTGTTTGTTTGTTTGTTTGTTGTTTTTTTGAGATGGAGTCTCGCTCTGTCACCCAGGC